CTCCAGCCTGGGCTACAGAGCGAGACTTGGTCTCAAAAAACAACAACAACAACAACAACTTCTAAAGCCAGCCAGCCAGCTCATCTCCAATGGAACTAATATAATATGAAAGACTAATTATAAACTAATGGAACCGTGCACTGCAAATAATTTGGCATTTCTGTTCTCTAAATGCTAAGCCTGGTCCCGAGGCCACTCTCAACTCCTCTGCCCAGGCACCACCCACCATGCACCCAGATTCCCACCACCAGGGTGCCCGTGCTCCCTCTGGAAGGAGATGAGGGATTAAACGAAGAGGAACAGACAGTAAGATGGAAGGGAAGGCAGGGACACTGGAGAAGAGTCTAAGGAAGGAGCGAGTGACTCTGACAGTCACTATCAGCAAGTCAGCCCCATGAGGACAGGACTTTCTGTGTTTTGTTCACTATTCAATGCCCAGCGTCTAAAAATATTTCTGGAATGCAAACGGGTGGGAGGGGGAGATGCTAGGAAGTAAAAGAAATAGGATATTCCCATTCAACAAACATTTCCTGATTACGTACTCTTTGTCAAGCCCTATGCTGGGTCTGGTGTGGGTGGAAATCAAACACAAAACACAGATCCCCCCGGAGGCCCCAGAGCGATGAAAGCAACAAACAAGATACGACCAGAGATGGGTTTTGAAGGATGAATAGGAGTTAGCTGAGCTGTCAATAGTAAGAAGTAAGGTTGGTCCAAGGCACAGCGCTTTCTGAAGGAACAGGAAGTGAAAGGAAGGCGAGCGGCTATGAGAGACCGCGTTAAGCGGCACGGGGCGCTTTAGGCGCTGCCCAGTCCCGGCCCCTCCAGCCCGGGGCCCGCCGCTCACCACACGCACCGGAAGCGCTCGGTTCTCCCGGAGGCAGACCGGCCAGCACACTACCATCCAGTCACGTTCCGACGCGACGCCGCGGCCGCCAGCCAATCAGTGGCGGCCTCTGCCCCGCCCCCGCGCGAACAGCCAATGACGGCGCCGTCGGGCCGGAAGTTGTTCCGTCCGGACGGCGTTTCCACGGACGCCCAGGAGACAGCCGGTTGCTGAGCCGGGAGCGCTGACTGGCCCGGCTGGGCAGGGTAAGCGAGGGGAGTAAGGCCGGGGCGGAGTGGGAGAACGAAAGACAAAAGCATCTTTTTTCAGAAGGGAAACTGAAAGAAAGAGGGGAAGAGTATTAAAGACCATTTCTGGCTGGGCAGGGCACTCTCAGCAGCTCAACTGCCCAGCGTGACCAGTGGCCACCTCTGCAGTGTCTTCCACAACCTGGGTATGTATTGCCATCTTTGCCAGGCTTAGAGCCAATGTACTTGCAAGCATTAATGTAATTTCAGATGTTCCTGAACTCCAAGTTGAAAAACCTCTGAAGTTCAACTCAATTCTGAAAGTCAACAAAGAAATAAAGGAGGATGTCAATAGGTAGGGGGAAGAAGAACATTTACACAGGAAATTTCCTCTCTCTCCTTCCCCGCCCCCACCCCAGTCTTGACTCGTCTGCTGAACAAATCCTCTGACCTCAGGCCGGCTGTGAACGTAGTTCCTGAGAGATAGCAAACATGCCCAACAGTGAGCCCGCATCTCTGCTGGAGCTGTTCAACAGCATCGCCACACAAGGGGAGCTCGTAAGGTCCCTCAAAGCGGGAAATGCGTCAAAGGTACATGATTTTGCTGGGTTCTCCACGAAGGCCTTTTAGCCATCCCTTTTATTTCCTCTCTCAGGATGAAATTGATTCTGCAGTAAAGATGTTGGTGTCATTAAAAATGAGCTACAAAGCTGCCGCGGGGGAGGATTACAAGGCTGACTGTCCTCCAGGGAACCCAGCACCTACCAGTAATCATGGCCCAGATGCCACAGAAGCTGAAGAGGATTTTGTGGACCCATGGACAGTACAGACAAGCAGTGCAAAAGGCATAGACTACGATAAGCTCATTGGTACGTCCTCTGCTTTCTTCCCAGAAAAAGCTACCTAAGAAAGTCATCTTTTCTTTTTTTCCAGTTCGGTTTGGAAGTAGTAAAATTGACAAAGAGCTAATAAACCGAATAGAGAGAGCCACCGGCCAAAGACCACACCACTTCCTGCGCAGAGGCATCTTCTTCTCACACAGGTCAGGGGCTCTTCACCACAGGCCTTCTCACCTCACACTCTTCCTCTTCTCCTTTTTCCTTTAGAGATATGAATCAGGTTCTTGATGCCTATGAAAATAAGAAGCCATTTTATCTGTACACGGGCCGGGGCCCCTCTTCTGAAGCAATGCATGTAGGTCACCTCATTCCATTTATTTTCACAAAGTAAGTATTGGATCTTATGGCTTTTCTTACTCGACGTCAGCTTTCTCCCCCTGTGTTTCTTTAGGTGGCTCCAGGATGTATTTAACGTGCCCTTGGTCATCCAGATGACGGATGACGAGAAGTATCTGTGGAAGGACCTGACCCTGGACCAGGCCTATAGCTATGCTGTGGAGAATGCCAAGGACATCATCGCCTGTGGCTTTGACATCAACAAGACTTTCATATTCTCTGACCTGGACTACATGGGGTAAGGAGAAAACGTCTGGCTGCCTTTTCAATCGTTTGGGATTTCATTCTCGTTGTCTTTGCAGGATGAGCTCAGGTTTCTACAAAAATGTGGTGAAGATTCAAAAGCATGTTACCTTCAACCAAGTGAAAGGCATTTTCGGCTTCACTGACAGCGACTGCATTGGTAAGAGGCCCACTGCTGCTGTGGACCACTCCTCACGTGTAAAAATACTTTTTCTCATTTTCAGGGAAGATCAGTTTTCCTGCCATCCAGGCTGCTCCCTCCTTCAGCAACTCATTCCCACAGATCTTCCGAGACAGGACGGATATCCAGTGCCTTATCCCATGTGCCATTGACCAGGTCAGCAGGCAGAAAAGCAAGGCTCTCTAAGTCGCCCTCATCAGGGTCCTTACTCTCCCCACAGGATCCTTACTTTAGAATGACAAGGGACGTCGCCCCCAGGATCGGCTATCCTAAACCAGCCCTGCTGCACTCCACCTTCTTCCCAGCCCTGCAGGGCGCCCAGACCAAAATGAGTGCCAGCGACCCCAACTCCTCCATCTTCCTCACCGACACGGCCAAGCAGATCAAAACCAAGGTGAGCAGTGGCCCAGGCAGAGGGCAGCCAGCGAGGAGCGTGTCTGTGTCCTCTTCTGGTGCAGGTCAATAAGCATGCGTTTTCTGGAGGGAGAGACACCATCGAGGAGCACAGGCAGTTTGGGGGCAACTGTGATGTGGACGTGTCTTTCATGTACCTGACCTTCTTCCTCGAGGACGACGACAAGCTCGAGCAGATCAGGAAGGTGAGCAGGGAACCCCAAGGGCCCACAGCCGCCATCTCTCACGTGGCTGTCTCCCTCCGGGCAGGATTACACCAGCGGAGCCATGCTCACCGGTGAGCTCAAGAAGGCACTCATAGAGGTTCTGCAGCCCTTGATCGCAGAGCACCAGGCCCGGCGCAAGGAGGTCACGGATGAGATAGTGAAAGAGTTCATGACTCCCCGGAAGCTGTCCTTCGACTTTCAGTAGCACTCGTTTTACATATGCTTATAAAAGAAGTGATGTATCAGTAATGTATCAATAATCCCAGCCCAGTCAAAGCACCGCCACCTGTAGGCTTCTGTCTCATGGTAATTACTGGGCCTGGCCTCTGTAAGCCTGTGTATGTTATCAATACTGTTTCTTCCTGTGAGTTCCATTATTTCTATCTCTTATGGGCAAAGCATTGTGGGTAATTGGTGCTGGCTAACATTGCATGGTCGGATAGAGAAGTCCAGCTGTGAGTCTCTCCCCAAAGCAGCCCCACAGTGGAGCCTTTGGCTGGAAGTCCATGGGCCACCCTGTTCTTGTCCATGGAGGACTCCGAGGGTTCCAAGTATACTCTTAAGACCCACTCTGTTTAAAAATATATATTCTATGTATGCGTATATGGAATTGAAATGTCATTATTGTAACCTAGAAAGTGCTTTGAAATATTGATGTGGGGAGGTTTATTGAGCACAAGATGTATTTCAGCCCATGCCCCCTCCCAAAAAGAAATTGATAAGTAAAAGCTTCGTTATACATTTGACTAAGAAATCACCCAGCTTTAAAGCTGCTTTTAACAATGAAGATTGAACAGAGTTCAGCAATTTTGATTAAATTAAGACTTGGGGGTGAAACTTTCCAGTTTACTGAACTCCAGACCATGCATGTAGTCCACTCCAGAAATCATGCTCGCTTCCCTTGGCACACCAGTGTTCTCCTGCCAAATGACCCTAGACCCTCTGTCCTGCAGAGTCAGGGTGGCTTTTCCCCTGACTGTGTCCGATGCCAAGGAGTCCTGGCCTCCGCAGATGCTTCATTTTGACCCTTGGCTGCAGTGGAAGTCAGCACAGAGCAGTGCCCTGGCTGTGTCCCTGGACGGGTGGACTTAGCTAGGGAGAAAGTCGAGGCAGCAGCCCTCGAGGCCCTCACAGATGTCTAGGCAGGCCTCATTTCATCACGCAGCATGTGCAGGCCTGGAAGAGCAAAGCCAAATCTCAGGGAAGTCCTTGGTTGATGTATCTGGGTCTCCTCTGGAGCACTCTGCCCTCCTGTCACCCAGTAGAGTAAATAAACTTCCTTGGCTCCTGCTCTTGTCATTGTGCTCTGTCTGGGAGGTCTG